ACAGATAATGTGTAGTATTGTCTTGAAAAAAATATACACAAATGGTATACTTTGTCTCCCTCTGTGATTAGTTTTTTCACTATCATTTAGTTTTTAAGATTTATTCCTATTGACATAAATAGCTATAGTCTTTTCAATTACTGTGTTGCATTTCATTTTATAAATATACCATACATTATTCATCCATTCCTCTAAGGGTGGGCATTTATGTTGTTTTCAAGGTTTTGCTATTACAGTGTTACAACGAATATCCTTAGCTTAGCTGGTCTCCTTGTCTTATACAAATTTTACTGACCTTTCAAGATCCCGCTTTCATCCCAGCTCCTCTGGGAAAGCCTTCCCTGAATCCCCCAGCCCACAGCGGCAAAGTCTTGGTACTCAAAGTTGCTTGTGCATCTTTGGTATCATCCCACTGCCAAGCACACAGCTACGCAAAGTAAGGCACTTAAGAAATATTCGCTACACGGATGAACAAATGAATGAATGAATGGGGCAGCACCACTCCGTAATGGCTCTATTCCTTTTTAATGGACTTTGGCGCCTTGGCCCACTTTCCTTCTTTGACAGCACTGGTCCTACTCCAGAGCATTCCTCTAGCTAGCAAAGCAGTGTGTGGATGTGTGGGTGTAGGTGGCGATACAGACCTCACTGGATGAGGACCGCCTCTCCCTGCAAGTTCACGATCCCGGCAAACTCCAGTGCTTGAAGTTCAGAGTCCTACCCCACCCCCCTCACCCCCACGCCCCTTCTGCACTGGTCAAGCCAGCGAGCCGCTGCAGCCCTGATCGAGTTAAGGCGCGGCGGCCCCCGGGGCCGCTGGAGAAGGATGCGGACGGGGCCAGTGACTCGTATAGATCCCTCCGCGCGGAGCTCGGGCCGGCGCTTCTTCCTGCGGGAAACCCCTGGGTGCCCAAGGCGGCGGGGCCGAGGCCGCGGCGACAGTGGGGCGGGGCTTGCGGTGGGAGGAGGCGGCTGAGGCGGAAGGACACACGAGGCTGCCTCGCTGCACACCCGAGAAAGTTTCAGCCAAACTTCCGGCGGCGGCTGAGGCGGCGGCCGAGGAGCGGCGGACTCGGGGCGCGGGGAGTCGAGGCATTTGCACCTGGGCTTCGGAGCGTAGCGCCAGGGCCTGAGCCTTTGAAGCAGGAGGAGGGGAGGAGAGAGTGGGGCTCCTCTATCGGGACCCCCTCCCCATGTGGATCTGCCCAGGCGGCGGCGGCGGCGGCGGCGGAGGAGGAGGAGGAGGCGACCGAGAAGATGCCCGCCCTGCGTCCCGCTCTGCTGTGGGCGCTGCTGGCGCTCTGGCTGTGCTGGGCGGCCCCCGCGCATGGTGAGTATCGGGCTGAGGGGCGCTGTCCGCGGTACTTCTAATGTGCATTTGTTTTTATTTTTAGCATTGCAGTGTCGAGATGGCTATGAACCCTGTGTAAATAAAGGAATGTGTGTTACCTACCACAGTGGCACAGGATACTGCAAGTAAGTTTTTCTCTTCATATATTTTCTTTTTGTGTTTTCATGGACTCTTCTCTTTTCCATACAGATGTCCAGAAGGCTTCTTGGGGGAATATTGTCAACATCGAGACCCCTGTGAGAAGAACCGCTGCCAGAATGGTGGGACTTGTGTGGCCCAGGCCATGCTGGGGAAAGCCACGTGCCGGTGTGCCTCAGGGTTTACAGGAGAGGACTGCCAGTACTCGACACCTCATCCATGCTTTGTGTCTCGACCTTGCCTGAATGGCGGCACATGCCATATGCTCAGCCGGGATACCTATGAGTGCACCTGTCAAGTCGGGTTTACAGGTAACTAATGAGACCAAAGCCAGTGCTTCCCTGCCAGTACTGAGTTTTGTTATCCTTCCTTTAGGTAAGGAGTGCCAATGGACCGATGCCTGCCTGTCTCATCTCTGTGCAAATGGAAGTACCTGTACCACTGTGGCCAACCAGTTCTCCTGCAAATGCCTCACAGGCTTCACAGGGCAGAAGTGTGAGACTGATGTCAATGAGTGTGACATTCCAGGACACTGCCAGCATGGTGGCACCTGCCTCAACCTGCCTGGTTCCTACCAGTGCCAGTGCCTTCAGGGCTTCACAGGCCAGTACTGTGACAGACTGTATGTGCCCTGTGCACACTCGCCTTGTGTCAATGGAGGCACCTGTCGGCAGACTGGTGACTTCACTTTTGAGTGCAACTGCCTTCCAGGTAAGGAGCTCCCTAGTGTCCCAGGATTAGGGACCCATCATATGTTTGGGTTTCTTCTCCCCAGTCCCTGACTCCACCTCTTCTGCCACAAACGTCAGCATGGTGGTATCAGCCGGCCATTGGTCCAGTGAGAAGGCAGAGATGAACATTCTAGAAATCAACGAGACATTGCGCCCCCAGCTGCCAGAGAACAAACAGCAGTTGAGAAACCTCAAAGAGAAATGTTTTCTAACTCAACTGGCCGGCTTCCTGGCCAACCGACAGAAGAAATACAGTAAGATCTATAGGCTCACCATCATGAAAGTGCCACTGAGGCAGGTGTGTCTGTCTTTTCTCAGAGTATGAAGAGTGTAAAGACCTCATAAAATTTATGCTGAGGAATGAGCGACAGTTCAAGGAGGAGAAGCTTGCAGAGCAGCTCAAGCAAGCTGAGGAGCTCAGGTGAGGGGACCCCATGGGGGCAGGCAGGGGGGACTCTTAAATTTTCTCTACCGTCTCACCTTAGGCAATATAAAGTCCTGGTTCACTCTCAGGAACGAGAGCTGACGCAGTTAAAGGAGAAGTTACGGGAAGGGAGAGATGCCTCCCGCTCATTGAATGAGCATCTCCAGGCCCTCCTCACTCCGGATGAGCCGGACAAGTCCCAGGGGCAGGACCTCCAAGAACAGCTGGCTGAGGGGTGTAGACTGGCACAGCACCTTGTCCAAAAGCTCAGCCCAGGTAAGGTGGCCATAGGCCCTGATGACCCAAAAGAAATATCTGAACGAACATTTTGTATTTATAGAAAATGACGAAGATGAGGATGAAGATGTTCAAGTTGAGGAGGATGAGAAAGTACTGGAATCATCTGCCCCCAGGTAACACTGAATACTCAGGAGCAAGTAATGGGTTCTGTCATCTCTGTCCCACCTGGCTCATCAGGGAGGTGCAGAAGACTGAAGAGAGCAAAGTCCCTGAGGACTCACTGGAGGAATGTGCCATCACTTGTTCAAATAGCCACGGCCCTTGTGACTCCAACCAGCCTCACAAGAACATCAAAATCACATTTGAGGAAGACGAAGTCAACTCAACTCTGGTTGTAGACAGAGAATCCTCTCATGATGAATGTCAGGATGCTCTAAACATTCTCCCAGGTAGCCTCTATTTTCCTTGTGTCTCATACCTCACCCATCATGTGTTTGCCTTTCTTCTCCCCAGTCCCTGGCCCCACCTCTTCTGCCACAAACGTCAGCATGGTGGTATCAGCCGGCCCTTTGTCCGGCGAGAAGGCAGCGATAAACATTCTAGAAATCAATGAGAAATTGCGCCCCCAGCTGGCAGAGAAGAAACAGCAGTTCAGAAACCTCAAAGAGAAATGTTTTCTAACTCAACTGGCCGGCTTCCTGGCCAACCAGCAGAACAAATACAGTAAGATCTATTGGCTCACCATCACGAAAGTGCCACTGAGGCAGGTGTGTCTGTCTTTTCTCAGAATATGAAGAGTGCAAAGATCTCATAAAATCTATGCTGAGGAATGAGCGACAGTTCAAGGAGGAGAAGCTTGCAGAGCAGCTCAAGCAAGCTGAGGAGCTCAGGTGAGGGGACCCCATGGGGGCAGGCAGGGGGGACTCTTAAATTTTCTCTACCGTCTCACCTTAGGCAATATAAAGTCCTGGTTCACGCTCAGGAACGAGAGCTGACCCAGTTAAGGGAGAAGTTGCGGGAAGGGAGAGATGCCTCCCGCTCATTGAATGAGCATCTCCAGGCCCTCCTCACTCCGGATGAGCCGGACAAGTCCCAGGGGCAGGACCTCCAAGAACAGCTGGCTGAGGGGTGTAGACTGGCACAGCACCTTGTCCAAAAGCTCAGCCCAGGTAAGGTGGCCATAGGCCCTGATGACCCAAAAAAATATCTGAACGAACACTTCTGTATTTACAGAAAATGACAACGATGACGATGAAGATGTTCAAGTTGAGGTGGCTGAGAAAGTGCAGAAATCGTCTGCCCCCAGGTAACACTGAATACTCAGGAACAATTAATGGATTCTGTCATCTCTGTCCCACCTGGCTCATCAGGGAGATGCAGAAGGCTGAAGAAAAGGAAGTCCCTGAGGACTCACTGGAGGAATGTGCCATCACTTGTTCAAATAGCCATGGCCCTTATGACTGCAACCAGCCACATAGGAAAACCAAAATCACATTTGAGGAAGACAAAGTCGACTCAACTCTCATTGGCTCATCCTCTCATGTTGAATGGGAGGATGCTGTACACATTATTCCAGGTAGCCTCTGTTTTCCTTGTGTCTCATACCTCAATGTGACCTGCTTCTCTGAATTTATTTACAGAAAATGAAAGTGATGATGAGGAAGAGGAAGAAAAAGGACCAGTGTCTCCCAGGTAATGTTGTGGAATTGTTGGCTGTTAATTCATTCTGTCATCCCTGTCCTGCCTGGCTCATCAGGAATCTGCAGGAGTCTGAAGAGGAGGAAGTCCCCCAGGAGTCCTGGGATGAAGGTTATTCGACTCTCTCAATTCCTCCTGAAATGTTAGCCTCGTACAAGTCTTACAGCAGCACATTTCACTCATTAGAGGAACAGCAAGTCTGCATGGCTGTTGACATAGGCAGTGAGTACTCCATTGTGAAGGTGATAAAGCTCATGTAAGAGGGCCCATCTGAATTTATTTGCAGGACATCGGTGGGATCAAGTGAAAAAGGAGGACCACGAGGCAACAGGTCCCAGGTGAGTCTGAGAAATTGTGGACAGTTAATTTGGGCTTATTCTTTACTTTTTCCCACTTTTCCAGGCTCAGCAGAGAGCTGCTGGATGAGAAAGGGCCTGAAGTCTTGCAGGACTCACTGGATAGATGTTATTCAACTCCTTCAGGTTGTCTTGAACTGACTGACTCATGCCAGCCCTACAGAAGTGCCTTTTACGTATTGGAGCAACAGCGTGTTGGCTTGGCTGTTGACATGGATGGTGAGTACCTTTCTATGAAGGTGATAAGGATCAATATGTCTGTCCATGTCTGAACTTATTGCAGAAATTGAAAAGTACCAAGAAGTGGAAGAAGACCAAGACCCATCATGCCCCAGGTAACTTTGAGCAATTATGGATGCTTAATTCTGGCTTATTCTTTACTTTTTCCCACTTTTCCAGGCTCAGCGGGGAGCTGTTGGATGAGAAAGAGCCTGAAGTCTTGCAGGAGTCACTGGATAGATGCTATTCAACTCCTTCAGGTTGTCTTGAACTGACTGACTCATGCCAGCCCTACAGAAGTGCCTTTTACATATTGGAGCAACAGCGTGTTGGCTTGGCTGTTGACATGGATGGTGAGTACCTTTCTATGAAGGTGATAAGGATCAATATGTCTGTCCATGTCTGAACTTATTGCAGAAATTGAAAAGTACCAAGAAGTGGAAGAAGACCAAGACCCATCATGCCCCAGGTAACTTTGAGCAATTATGGATGCTTAATTCTGGCTTATTCTTTACTTTTTCCCACTTTTCCAGGCTCAGCGGGGAGCTGTTGGATGAGAAAGAGCCTGAAGTCTTGCAGGAGTCACTGGATAGATGCTATTCAACTCCTTCAGGTTGTCTTGAACTGACTGACTCATGCCAGCCCTACAGAAGTGCCTTTTACATATTGGAGCAACAGCGTGTTGGCTTGGCTGTTGACATGGATGGTGAGTACCTTTCTATGAAGGTGATAAGGATCAATATGTCTGTCCATGTCTGAACTTATTGCAGAAATTGAAAAGTACCAAGAAGTGGAAGAAGACCAAGACCCATCATGCCCCAGGTAACTTTGAGCAATTATGGATGCTTAATTCTGGCTTATTCTTTACTTTTTCCTACTTTTCCAGGCTCAGCAGGGAGCTGCTGGATGAGAAAGAGCCTGAAGTCTTGCAGGACTCACTGGGTAGATGTTATTCGACTCCTTCAGGTTATCTTGAACTGCCTGACTTAGGCCAGCCCTACAGCAGTGCTGTTTACTCATTGGAGGAACAGTACCTTGGCTTGGCTCTTGACGTGGACAGTGAGTACCTTACTATGAAGGTGATAAGCCTCATTTTGTCTGTCCCTGTCTGAATGTATTGCAGGAATTAAAAAGGACCAAGAAGAGGAAGAAGACCAAGGCCCACCATGCCCCAGGTAACTGAGCAATTGTGAACAGCTACTTCTGTGGCTTATTCTTTACTTTTTCCTCCTTTTCCAGGCTCAGCAGGGAGCTGCTGGAGGTAGTAGAGCCTGAAGTCTTGCAGGACTCACTGGATAGATGTTATTCAACTCCTTCCAGTTGTCTTGAACAGCCTGACTCCTGCCAGCCCTATGGAAGTTCCTTTTATGCATTGGAGGAAAAACATGTTGGCTTTTCTCTTGACGTGGGAGGTGAGTACCTTTCTATGAAGGTGATAAGGATCAATGTGTCTGTCCATGTCTGAATTTATTGCAGAAATTGAAAAGAAGGGGAAGGGGAAGAAAAGAAGGGGAAGAAGATCAAAGAAGGAAAGAAGAAGGGGAAGAAAAGAAGGGGAAGAAGATCAAAACCCACCATGCCCCAGGTGACTTTCGCAATTGTGGATGCTTAATTCTGGGCTTATTCTTTACTTTTTCCCACTTTTCCAGGCTCAGCAGGGAGCTGCTGGATGAGAAAGGGCCTGAAGTCTTGCAGGACTCACTGGATAGATGTTATTCAACTCCTTCAGGTTGTCTTGAACTGACTGACTCATGCCAGCCCTACAGAAGTGCCTTTTACATATTGGAGCAACAGCGTGTTGGCTTGGCTGTTGACATGGATGGTGAGTACCTTTCTATGAAGGTGATAAGGATCAATATATCTGTCCATGTCTGAACTTATTGCAGAAATTGAAAAGTACCAAGAAGTGGAAGAAGACCAAGACCCATCATGCCCCAGGTAACTTTACCCATGAACCTAGTTGGGGCTCTGGCTTATTCTTTACTTTTTCCTCCTTTTCCAGGCTCAGCAGGGAGCTGCTGGAGGTAGTAGAGCCTGAAGTCTTGCAGGACTCACTGGATAGATGTTATTCAACTCCTTCCAGTTGTCTTGAACAGCCTGACTCCTGCCAGCCCTATGGAAGTTCCTTTTATGCATTGGAGGAAAAACATGTTGGCTTTTCTCTTGACGTGGGAGGTGAGTACCTTTCTATGAAGGTGATAAGGATCAATATGTCTGTCCATGTCTGAACTTATTGCAGAAATTGAAAAGTACCAAGAAGTGGAAGAAGACCAAGACCCATCATGCCCCAGGTAACTTTGAGCAATTATGGATGCTTAATTCTGGCTTATTCTTTACTTTTTCCTACTTTTCCAGGCTCAGCAGGGAGCTGCTGGATGAGAAAGAGCCTGAAGTCTTGCAGGACTCACTGGGTAGATGTTATTCGACTCCTTCAGGTTATCTTGAACTGCCTGACTTAGGCCAGCCCTACAGCAGTGCTGTTTACTCATTGGAGGAACAGTACCTTGGCTTGGCTCTTGACGTGGACAGTGAGTACCTTACTATGAAGGTGATAAGCCTCATTTTGTCTGTCCCTGTCTGAATGTATTGCAGGAATTAAAAAGGACCAAGAAGAGGAAGAAGACCAAGGCCCACCATGCCCCAGGTAACTGAGCAATTGTGAACAGCTACTTCTGTGGCTTATTCTTTACTTTTTCCTCCTTTTCCAGGCTCAGCAGGGAGCTGCTGGAGGTAGTAGAGCCTGAAGTCTTGCAGGACTCACTGGATAGATGTTATTCAACTCCTTCCAGTTGTCTTGAACAGCCTGACTCCTGCCAGCCCTATGGAAGTTCCTTTTATGCATTGGAGGAAAAACATGTTGGCTTTTCTCTTGACGTGGGAGGTGAGTACCTTTCTATGAAGGTGATAAGGATCAATGTGTCTGTCCATGTCTGAATTTATTGCAGAAATTGAAAAGAAGGGGAAGGGGAAGAAAAGAAGGGGAAGAAGATCAAAGAAGGAAAGAAGAAGGGGAAGAAAAGAAGGGGAAGAAGATCAAAACCCACCATGCCCCAGGTGACTTTCAGCAATTGTGGATGCTTAATTCTGGCTGCTTCTTTAGTTTTGTCTCCTTTTGCAGGCTCAACAGCATGCTGATGGAAGTGGAAGAGCCTGAAGTCTTGCAGGACTCACTGGATATATGTTATTCGACTCCGTCAATGTACTTTGAACTACCTGACTCATTCCAGCACTACAGAAGTGTGTTTTACTCATTTGAGGAAGAGCATATCAGCTTCGCCCTTTACGTGGACAATAGGTTTTTTACTTTGACGGTGACAAGTCTCCACCTGGTGTTCCAGATGGGAGTCATATTCCCACAATAAGCAGCCCTTACTAAGCCGAGAGGTGTCATTCCTGCAGGCAGGACCTATAGGCACGTGAAGATTTGAATGAAAGTACAGTTCCATTTGGAAGCCCAGACATAGGATGGTTCAGTGGGCATGGCTCTATTCCTATTCTCAAACCATGCCAGTGGCAACCTGTGCTCAGTCTGAAGACAATGGACCCACGTTAGGTGTGACACGTTCACATAACTGTGCAGCACATGCCGGGAGTGATCAGTCAGACATTTTAATTTGAACCACGTATCTCTGGGTAGCTACAAAATTCCTCAGGGATGTCATTTTGCAGGCATGTCTCTGAGCTTCTATACCTGCTCAAGGTCATTGTCATCTTTGTGTTTAGCTCATCCAAAGGTGTTACCCTGGTTTCAATGAACCTAACCTCATTCTTTGTGTCTTCAGTGTTGGCTTGTTTTAGCTGATCCATCTGTAACACAGGAGGGATCCTTGGCTGAGGATTGTATTTCAGAACCACCAACTGCTCTTGACAATTGTTAACCCGCTAGGCTCCTTTGGTTAGAGAAGCCACAGTCCTTCAGCCTCCAATTGGTGTCAGTACTTAGGAAGACCACAGCTAGATGGACAAACAGCATTGGGAGGCCTTAGCCCTGCTCCTCTCAATTCCATCCTGTAGAGAACAGGAGTCAGGAGCCGCTGGCAGGAGACAGCATGTCACCCAGGACTCTGCCGGTGCAGAATATGAGCAATGCCATGTTCTTGCAGAAAACGCTTAACCTGAGTTTCATAGGAGGTAATCACCAGACAACTGCAGAATGTAGAACACTGAGCAGGACAACTGACCTGTCTCCTTCACATAGTCCATATCACCACAAATCACACAACAAAAAGGAGAAGAGATATTTTCGGTTGAAAAAAAGTAAAAAGATAATGTAGCTGCATTTCTTTAGTTATTTTGAACCCCAAATATTTCCTCATCTTTTTGTTGTTGTCATGGATGGTGGTGACATGGACTTGTTTATAGAGGACAGGTCAGCTGTCTGGCTCAATGATCTACATTCTGAAGTTGTCTGAAAATGTCTTCATGATTAAATTCAGCCTAAACGTTTTGCCGGGAACACTGCAGAGACAATGCTGTGAGTTTCCAACCTCAGCCCATCTGCGGGCAGAGAAGGTCTAGTTTGTCCATCACCATTATGATATCAGGACTGGTTACTTGGTTAAGGAGGGGTCTAGGAGATCTGTCCCTTTTAGAGACACCTTACTTATAATGAAGTACTTGGGAAAGCAGTTTTCAAGAGTATAAATATCCTGTATTCTAATGATCATCCTCTAAACATTTTATCATTTATTAATCCTCCCTGCCTGTGTCTATTATTATATTCATATCTCTACACTGCAAATTTTGGGTCTCAATTTTTACTGTGCCTTTGTTTTTACTAGTGTCTGCTGTTGCAAAAAGAAGAAAACATTCTCTGCCTGAGTTTTAATTTTTGTCCAAAGTTAATTTTAATCTATACAATTAAAACCTTTTGCTATCACTCTGGACTTTTGGATTGTTTTTTACATTCAGTGTTATAATATTTGATTATGCTGATTGGTTTTGGTGGGTACTGATGCGAATTAATAAAAACATTTCATTTCCATGTTTATTTTCTAATCTCTTCCACATTGTAGGCTATGTTTACCATA